AGAATGGCATTCTGCCAGCGGTAGAGTGGCTGAGGGTCACTCCACTCTGGGTGTCTCATGCCATGTGGCTGCAGTATGGGGTTCTCATTGGACCACCGTGACAGTGTAGGGTGGATGTCATTCCTGGAAACTGAGCCTCAAGCTGGGTTCTCCAGCAATGCCACCACCCCCCACCAACCCTGATATCCTCCGAATAAACTCTTCCCTTCCTTGGTCAGCGAGAGCCAGCGTCTGCTGCTTGCAAATAAGCCACTGAGACATCAGGAAAGCTGCTCACAGAATTACAATGAAAATCAGTAATAAATAAAATGTTTCTTAAATCTTTAGAATCAAGGAAAACCTGAGGGATACTTGGAGAGTCGCTAACAGCACCCCAATCTGGCAGTTGTAGCTCTGCAGGGTGGGCCCAGGCTGGCCCAGACCCTCACCCTCCAAGGGCCACACTGGGGGCTCACTTTCTGAGGAGTGCCCTTTGGAAACGTCCCAGGAACACGTCTAGTGGGAAAAGAGAAAAGTTGGTCCATCGAGGAGAGTGTTCTGCATAAGGGGAGAGATGAGAAGGTAGCCTTGGCCAGAGGAAGAAACTTCATTACAACCAGCTCTCCTTCTGCAAGGGAAGAGGGTGAAGTTTGAGTTTGTCTTGCAGGAAGACAATCAAACTAAAGAGGCCAACACCAGCTTAGAGCCGAGCGGCCCCCTGCTCAGAGCTTCCCTGTGGCTCTCCTCCATGTGATCCAGAAGGAGGGACTCCAGTGTGAACTGCCTGTTCCAGAAACCCCATCAGAACTGCCTAACCTAGAAAACCAAACAGGAGGAGCTGGCACCAGGGCTCCAGGCTGAAAGCTAAATCCAGCGGCAGCCAGATGGAGACAATGTGCCATGTGACTGCTGACTGCTCAGGGCAAATGACACCAGGGGTTAGCGATTAGAAGTTCACCCTTGACTGTGGCACCTCCCTTCAGTTCCGTCGACGAGGTTGTGCAATCCACCAGTCTTATAAATACAGTGACGCTCCAGCCTCTGGAAGCCTCTGTCAGCTCAGCCTCCAAAGGAGCCAGCGTCTCCCCAGTTCCTGAAATCCTGGGTGTTGCCTGCCAGTCGCCATGAGAACTTCCTACCTTCTGCTGTTTACTCTCTGCTTACTTTTGTCTGAGATGGCCTCAGGTAAGCTCTGGTACCTGCAAGAGTTTCCCATCGAGTCTGAAGTGTTTGTGTTCCCTCCTTACAGGTGGTAACTTTCTCACAGGCCTTGGCCACAGATCTGATCATTACAATTGCGTCAGCAGTGGAGGGCAATGTCTCTATTCTGCCTGCCCGATCTTTACCAAAATTCAAGGCACCTGTTACAGAGGGAAGGCCAAGTGCTGCAAGTGAGCTGGGAGTGACCAGAAGAAATGACGCAGAAGTGAAATGAACTTTTTATAAGCATTCTTTTAATAAAGGAAAATTGCTTTTGAAGTATACCTCCTTTGGGCCAAAATGAATCTTGTGTCTC